ATACAAAATTAGCCAGGCATGATGGCAGATGCCTGTAATCCCAGCTACTCGGGAGGCTGAGGCAGGAGAATCGCTTGAACCTGGGAGGCAGAGGTTGCAGTGAGCCGAGATTGCGCCATTGCATTCCAGCCTGGGCAACAAGAGTGAAACTCCATCTCAAAAATAATAATAATAATAATTCACATAACAAATTCACCATTTTAACCATCTTAGAGTGTACAATTCAGTGGTTATTGTTTTTTAGAGCATACTCACAATGATGTGCAACCATCACCACTATTTTTTTTTCCTGCATCCAGTCATCCACTAACGTCACCACTATTAATTCCAAAATATTTTCATCACCCGGCTCCCAAAACCCCATACTCATTAAAAGCAGTCACTCTCCGTTTTCCCCTCCTGCAACCTATACAAATACTAATCTGCTTCTAGGCCTGGCGCGATGGCTCACGCCTGTAATCCCAGCACTTTGGGAGGCCAAGGCGGGCATGTCATTTGAGGCCAGGAGTTTGAGACCAGCCTGGCCAACATGGTGAAACCCTGTCTCTACTAATAATACAAAAATTAGCCGGGGCGTGGTAGCGCACGCCTGTAATCCCAGCTACTACAGAGGCTAAGGCAGGAGAATTGCTTGAACCCGAGGCAGAGGTTGCAGTGAGCCGAGATCGCACCACTGTACTCCAGCCTGGGCGACAGAGTGAGACTCTGTCACAAAACAAACAAACAAACAAAACCTACTAATCTACTTCTATCTTTACAGATTCGTCCCTTTTGGACATTTCGTATAAATAGAATCCCAATATGTGCCCTTTTATTTCTGGCAACTTTCACTTAGCATAATGTTGTAGGTTCACCTGTGTCGTAGCATGGATTAGCACATCATTCCTTTTTATGGCTGAAGAATATTCTATTGTATGACTTTATCATTTTCTTTATCAGTTGATGGACATTTGAGTAGTTTCCACATTTTGACTTTTATGAATAATTCCTCTTTTGTTTTTTGGAGATGGAGTCTCACTCTGTTCCCCAGGCTGGAATGCAGTGGCGTGATCTCGGCTCACTGCAACCTCCGTCTCCTGGGTTCAAGAGATTCTCCTGCCTCAGCCTCCTGAGTAGCTGGGATTACAGGTTCCTGCCACCACACTCAGCTAATTTGTTTGTATTTTTAGTAGAGGTGGGGTTTCATCACGTTGGCCAGGGTCGTCTACGCCCAGCTGATTTTTGTATTTTCAGTAGAGATGGAGTTTCACCATATTGGTCAGGCTGGTCTCAAACTCCTGACCTCAGGTGATCCACCTGCCTTGGCCTCCCAAAGTGTTGGGATGACAGATGTGAGAAAGGCGGTTTCCTTTTCCTCCATTTGCTCAGTCCCAATTGGAAGCGCACTGCGCGGCCTCCACCGCGCTCTCGGCCCGGGTTCGGCGTGGGGGCGGGGAGGTAAGTACGGTAATGGGCGGGGCCGAGCGCGGTTTCCTCCTGCGCAGTGCTCCCGTCAGCGCAGGGGGCGGGGCGCCTATATTACGTGCGCGGCGCCGCTCCTGCGAGAGGACGTTGCGTGCTCGCTCGCGCCAGGCGAGTCTCCGCGTCTCCCTCGCGAACTCGGTGAAAGGAATTGGCGCCGTTCGACACCAGGCGGAT